AACTAGAGCCTTAGTGCTGCCACTTCTCATACCTTTGACGGGTCATTTTTCTAAGTCTCAGTTTCCATATCTGTAAAGTTTCCACTTCTAAGCCTCCGTTTCCGTATCTGTAAAGTTTCCATGAGTTAGATAGGGTTCTCAGATTTAGTAAAACGAACCAAAACAAACAGGAAGTATAACCCAAACGGGATATTCTTATATTTTTAAAAAAAATCTCCATTTTTCTGAAATTCAGGTTTAAATGAGCTCTCCTGTATTTCGTGTGGCAAAGCTATGTTATTATTATGGATATGACAATGGATGTGAAGTCCTTAGCTTCTGTAAATCCTATGCACATTAAATTTTGGATTTGATCCGTAAGTCTTTTTTTCCCTACTGCAAACACAGTGACTTGTTTCCACAGAACATTTCAGTCAAGCCAGAGTAACACTACTTTAAGTTACAGCAATGCTTTACCGTTCCTAAAGCGCTTTCAAAGCCCAGGCAATGGCGGAAGGTCTTGCGGAAACCCACATAACGTGGGGTGTCGAGGAAGGTCTCCTCAGCCCGGGCACAGGCACCGAGGGCCGTACTGCCCTGCGGCAGCCTAGCCCCGCCCCCGCGCCTCCTCGACCACTCAGCGGCCGCGCCGCGCCTCCGCCGCACTCCTATAGGTCCTTCCTCGGACATGCGAGGCCTTTGCATTTTCCCGCTTTCCCCTGCCCTGCTCAGCCCTAAACCCGCACCGGCCTACAGCGCCTCCACCCTGCTTTCCGTGTGAGCCCCGCCCTTCCGGACCCTGCATTTCACCCCCACCCCAGCCGCCGTGCCAGGCAGCCAGCCGGAACCCAGGCCCCTCCCTTCGGTAGGAGGTGGGCGGGAACCGGGAGGGGCCGGCCGAGCCCCCTTCCTCGGGGTCGCGGGAGGCGGGACTGGAGGGAGGGGTGGGGCTAATCGCCTTGGCGCCGCGTTGCCATGGCAGCGGGGAAGGGGAGGGAGGGGGAGGAAGCGAGCGGGAGGGGGATGTGGTGCTGCCGGGGCCGCCACTGCAGCTGCTGCTGCCTGCTGGTTGCCGCGTCTTCCCGGAGGCGACTGCTGGAAGCTGCAGGGAACAGCTGCGGTGCTCTGCCATATTGTGTCTTCCCCGGCCGGTCCCTCGCCTCCCGGCCGAGCTGACGGTGAGTCCCGGGCGGAGCGGTCCCCTCCAGGGTCGGCGCTCCCCGCCCCAGCCCGCGGCGCAGCTCCCGGGCGCGGAGGCAGCGCGAGCGACCCGCGCCAGGCGTGGGGCGCGGAGGCGGCTGTCCCGTGACGCGCCCGGACATTTTTGTCCAGTGAGGAATTTGCGCCGGCGCGGGGGTGTCCCCGGCGCGCGTATCGGGTGGTGTGTGGGCTCCGGGGGATGTCGAACTGAGGGGAGTGTGGCTTGTGAGGAGTTAGGAGTTTTTCCTGAGAGGTAATGACCGCCCGGGAGGGGCTGTCGCGCGGCGGAAACCGCGGCGAGGGGTGTCGTCTCTCCGGGAAGGCGTGGAGGGGGCCCCAAGGACCCTCAGGGCTCGGCTCGGGGCTGGAATCTGCTGTTAGGGAAGTACCCCAAGCACCTCGGAGCCTTTGCAACGCCCCCTCCTCTGGCTTGAAGTGGAGCGAGACATGTCGGGCTCGGAGTCCTCGTCCGGCCCCAGTTGGGACTGGCTGGGCCCCGCCAAGTAGTGCACGGGGAGGTGCCGGGGGCGGCCGGGCGTTGTGGTGGGCAGAGGCGGGTCCCGGGTGTGTGTGGGAGCGACCCCGGCACCCTCTCGCCCCTCCACCGCCTCGAGGGGGCCTCAGAGGGTGGCTGTCTTGGGAGCTACTGTTTCAGCGCTGCAATATGGACACTTCCTGTTCGCCGCCTCCTTTGGGGCCGTGGTTACCTTTGCCTTTTAGTCCTCTTTCCTGGCAAGGTGAGAGGTCTGCGGTGGAAGAGGCCTTCAGCCTTTCAAGTTTGCCCCACTGCAGCAGCAGCCTGTGTGGAACCCGGCAGGACGGTGGTAGTTAGCGGAAAGCAGCCCATGTGCTCCGTGCTCCATCCTCCACTACTTAACTCCACCCCCTTTTGCACCTTTGCAAAATGCCTCTTTTTCCACTGCATCTCTCGGGAGTTGGGGTGTCTGCTTCGCTGACGACCCACACTCTCGCAGTGTTCTTGCACTGGATTTCTGCTTTAAAGTCTTTTTACAGCAGTCTCTGAACTTCATTTTCTCCCTACTGGGAAAAAAGAGTTTTAGCGTGCAAAGAAATGACCACAGACTTTCTTTCTCCTACCCCAACTCCGAGGTGAGGGGAGGAGGGCAGTTAAGTATTTACAGGTTAGTTGAAGTTGTTTCTCCTATCTTTTTTCTTTTTTTCCCCCCAAATATTTCTGATGTGCAGTTGGTTGAAGCCATGGATAACAGAACCCACAGATGCAGAGGGCTGACTGTACAAGTCTGTCAAAAAACCAAACTGCTGGTTGGCTAATAATTGGTCACTGTATGACTTATAGTACAGGTGATATTACTTCTGATTCTAGATGGTAAGTATATTTTTCTCCTTTAATTATTATTTATTTTTCTTAAAACAGTTTTTACTCAATTTAGATCTTTTGTGGTACTGCTTTTTGAAATCCGTGTTTCTGTGAAACGGAGGAGGATTGTGTACTAGAGACTCATCTTGATGTATTTGGTCTTTATGCAGAAAATATCAGGTTTGTAAGTTATTGCTTCATTTTAACTTCCCCATCAGAAACTAATGTAAACATCTGTTTCCAGCAGCATGGTGAACCACGTACCTGGATCAAGGTACCAAGTACCTTCAGCTTTCTGCTGAAAACAACCTAAAATGCTGGATAAAATAAAATCTTAAATGCATCAGTGCTCTGGCGCAAAGGGGAGAGTACTTAGGCCAGGCTGAATTCTGAATCTGGCTATTGCTTTGAGGATATTTGCCAAATCAGGTGAGCTTCTCTGTTCATGGCTTTGTGGGGCTTATTACATTGATAATTGTTTCCTTTGTTGCAGAACTGTAAGAGTAAATGGGTCCAGTAATTGGAATGACTCCAGATAAGAGAGCTGAAACCCCAGGAGCTGAAAAGATTGCAGGATTAAGCCAGATTTACAAAATGGGAAGCTTGCCTGAAGCTGTTGATGCTGCCAGGCCGAAGGCCACTCTAGTGGACAGTGAGTCAGCAGATGATGAACTCACAAACTTGAACTGGCTTCATGAAAGCACTAATCTTCTAACAAACTTCAGCCTCGGAAGTGAGGGTCTTCCAATTGTTAGTCCATTGTATGACATAGAGGGAGATGATGTGCCATCCTTTGGACCAGCTTGCTACCAGAACCCAGAAAAAAAATCAGCGACTTCAAAGCCCCCATACTCCTTTAGTCTTCTCATTTATATGGCCATTGAGCACTCTCCAAATAAATGTTTGCCTGTCAAAGAAATTTATAGCTGGATTCTGGACCATTTTCCATATTTTGCTACTGCACCAACAGGCTGGAAGAATTCTGTTCGACATAATCTGTCCCTGAATAAATGTTTTCAGAAAGTGGAAAGAAGCCATGGCAAGGTCAGTGTTTATGAACATTGCTATATTTGGTGGTTCCTAGTTATTCTTGTGCATTTTATTCTAGGTTAATGGAAAAGGTTCCTTATGGTGTGTTGATCCGGAATATAAACCCAATCTTATCCAGGCACTGAAGAAGCAACCTTTTTCTTCAGCATCTTCACAAAAGTAAGGATCTTCCATATAACTGTCAGTGGTGATAAGCATATTTGCTTTTCTGTTTGTTTTTCAGTGGTTCTTTATCACCTCACTATTTAAGCTCTGTAATCAAGCAGAACCAGGTGCGAAACCTCAAAGGTATGTGTGAATATCAGTACAGTCATGCACCAAACATTAATATTATTACTTTTTCCCTTTTCAGAATCTGATATTGATGCTGCTGCTGCAATGATGCTTTTAAATACTTCTATAGAACAAGGAATTTTAGAATGTAAGTAATCATGCCTTTTTTAAAAAAAAATTTGACCTATTGATGGAACTTTTATTTTCCACAGGTGAGAAGCCTCTTCCTCTTAAAACAGCATTGCAAAAAAAGAGGAGTTACGGCAATGCATTTCATCATCCCAGTGCTGTACGATTACAAGAGAGTGATTCTTTAGCCACCAGCATTGATCCAAAAGAAGATCACAATTACAGTGCAAGTAGCATGGCAGCACAGCGTTGTGCATCCAGGTCTAGCGTGTCTTCCCTGTCTTCTGTGGATGAGGTATATGAATTTATCCCAAAGAATAGTCACGTGGGAAGTGATGGCAGTGAAGGATTTCACAGTGAAGAAGATACAGACGTTGATTATGAAGATGATCCTCTTGGAGACAGTGGCTATGCATCACAGCCTTGTGCAAAAATCTCTGAAAAAGGGCAGTCAGGCAAAAAGATGCGAAAACAGACATGTCAAGAAATTGATGAGGAGCTCAAAGAGGCAGCTGGATCTCTGCTCCACCTTGCTGGAATTCGTACATGTTTAGGTTCCCTAATAAGTACTGCAAAGACACAAAATCAAAAGCAACGGAAAAAATAGAAATACTTAAAGTGTGGCAATACTCTTTCACTTAATTCTTTACAAGGGATATCAAAGCCATAATGGACTTCATTAGTTTTAGGGTAGGGAAGGGATACTAATTACTTATTTCTTTCAAAACATTTTTGGTTTTTGGTTTTTAAAATTTTTATTAAACAATTGCTGTTAGGATCATGCCTGATCAGAAATACATGATGTGAAGTCCTAAAAGCATAATTTTTGTGATAAATGTGTCCAAGATTTGAAAATTTTTATATAAGAAAATCCCCAGCCTCTGTCTTAAACTTGTGGGACAAAAATCCTTTCTTCTGTTAATATGTCAGAATGTAAGATTTGGCAACTCGATAAATTTTTTTCATTTTCTTTTCCAATCTGTAACTATAGTTACTGAACCAGCTAAAAATTTTGCTGATGTATTTTTCATATACTTCTCTCCTGACACGCAATCCGGTAACATAAGATTGAAATTTTTTTACTTTGTCTTAATTTGTTTCTAATTTTTTTTTTGTTGTCGTGTGAGCAAAGACAAACATAAATTGAAAAACATCCTGATGTTTAGAAAGTTTCTTTTGGTTACGTAGGTAGAGAATACAACAAAGAGTTCTAAGACTTAGAAAAGACAATTTTGTGGTGTCATTTCATCCAAGAACACTCCCAATTCCTATTAGAATGGTAGCTTTGAAGTGTTTTTACTTCAGAGATCCTGCATAGCATTTATTGGGGCCTTTTATTCTTTCCCAAAGTGCTTTGCAAACATTAAGTTTTAGCCACTAGCTGCCTTTGTTGAGTATAAGTTATCCAGTGAGAGGATATAGCCAATTAAGTGTGTTATGGAGTACACCCATTTTGACACACTTGTAATAAGAGAATCTTTCATTTGCCTGCCATGTGTACTGTATTATGAGAATCTTATAATCGGAATGGAGTGAAATGAAACATTTTGAGTACTGATGGCATGTTATCATACATAAAGTAGGTCATTTAGGAAAAAACTTCTGTCCAAGCTTTGTATGAATTAAATTCATAAGTATACCAAATTAAATCTTAATAGATTTAATGCAATTTTACAGACACAATACCTTCATGAATTTCAAAATTCATATAAAATTTGATCTTATGCAATACACCTTTTTGAGGAGGCAGTGTAACAACCTATAGTGCCATTGATCCATGAGAAAAAGATTTTCTGGTACTACTCCAAAAGTGCTTTGACTAAGTATCTTAACTATTTGAACAGTCTGCTTATATGAGACAGTTTTTCATAGTATCATTTGTATAATTTGATTAGATTATTCAGAAACAATAGGATGCTAAACTAATTCATTGTATCTTTTTTTTACAATGGTGGAAGCAACTTTCTGAAAGTTCAGTCTTATGCTACATCCTAAGTCATAGACAATGACCTTGTTTTCATTATTCTGATAGATTGTATACATATGTACACATACATATACACATATGCACAGTCAAGGTCATGATGTTGATTTGCTTTCAGCTGTTTCTGTGATTATAAAGCATTTTTTAAGAGACAAATTTTAACTTTTAATTTTTATTTTGGCAAAACTGTCAAATGAGAAAAATGATTTTAAAAACTTTTTTTTCAATTGACAAGACTTTAAGTCAGGGATAACAGTATTAATGTTCTCTGTTCTGTTTCCATGTTAAATTTAATTTAACCTGGATAGCCACATTAATGAATTGGTGCTGTCAAAATATAGTAATTTTTAAATTTGTTAATAATGAAAACCCTTAAGCATGCAGGATGAGGTATTTGGGTTTTTTTTTTAGATCGATCACATCTACAGAAAATGGCTAAACCAAGTTAACTTTTATTATAGACAGTGAATAAAACACCAAAAACCCAAAAATGCTTTAACCACAGTATAAATAATAGATTATACACATCATCTTAATAACTATTTTTAAGTTATTTACCATAGCCTCTGTATAGACCTTAGGAACAGTGTTTCAGTGATCTGGCACCAGTTTATTTTGTTCTGCTGAAATTCTGTATCACAAATGTGCTACCTGGTTTTTGTCCATTAGATAATTACTCTTTATAAGGAAAGGAAAGAGAAGCAGAGTTAGTTCCAGCTCTAATAGGGATCTTCAAAGTTATTTTGTCTTGATGTATGTAACAGTAATTCTTTACATCTTTTGATTTTTCTCTTCCTTTTTATTCACTCTTCCCACGAATTTAAATGTTTAAGTTATATTCATCACTAGCAAGGATGATAAACACTTGTGCACTGAAAGCTAACAGGGAGAGGTTACACAATATTTTACAGTTTCTTAAACATAATTTAATGCATCACCTTCCACTTGCTAACATACCAAGTCAGTTATTTTCAAGGGAAGAACCTTTTAAATTATGGTCCTCCATTTACTACTTCCACTGAGAGTATGCTCTCATTCCTCAGGTGTTTTGAGAAACATGACTAATAACCACACAATTAAGTAGAGTCATTCCAAGTCCTATGGCCTGGAAATTGTATTCCCTATAATATACAAATTTTCCTGTAATAAAGTCAACTTAGAAACTCCAAGGAGGTTACATGTTTTCCAACATATCCTAAAAACTGTGATATAAGCTAACATATAATTTGCCTTACGTCAAAAGAATATGTTTTGTTGCAGCTGATTCCAGTTTATAATAGATCCCTAGTAAAAAGCTTTGATTCAACACAATTGTTCATCTTCACATCCCAAACAGAATCACTGTTTCTTGAATATATATTTTTGAAGTTTTTTTGTGCAATATATTACTAAATCAGTTATTATTTTACTTTTCCAAATTCAGAGAAAGAAAACAGATTACCTGAATTCATGGAAAAGGTGGATCACCTCCCTTTTTCCACCTTCAAGCCTTTCCTGTCCTCATAGCCAGCATGACTTCTTTTAACTTGGATTCCTTTGTATATAGTAAAGTTTAGTATATATATATTTTTTTCTTTTTGCTACTTTCTGAGGCATTATGTAAAGGGCTCATACTAGATGTTCAGTTAAATATACTTTAGCACAAAGTCAAACTAGAGAATGTGTTAAGGAGGGAATGTATATGTCTTGGTAGACCAGGAGGCCTTTGCCAGCAATTTAAGCAACAGATGTGAATACTTCACAAAGCTGTAAAGACCATTGTCTTAAATACTACAACAACTTAACACCCTTTTGTGAAGATCACAGCATTTATCTAAGAAACTGTGAGGCTTTCTGGTTTACATATATCTTACAGGTGTTTTTTTGTATTTTTTTTTTTTTTTAGTTTGAAATGTGTAAGCTTTGATTTAAACCAAGTTTACTTCAGTATGTTAATGATGTAGTAAAAATATTTATTGAAAGGTGAATTCGAGTATTTTAATGTTATACCTGCCATTTTTTTTCTTAAAGCATATTCTTTGCATCTAACTGCCAGTGCCATTGTCAAAACTTATTTTTTAAATCGTTGTACATTTCTTATTAAACTAAGTGCTTAATTTTAAAGTATTATGTTGCCATCATATAGTGTATAAAAATGTATAATTGCCAATTGATTGTAACTATTATTTATTTTTAAATGAAAGTGTAAGAATGCTTTCTGATTCAACAAATTTGTTATCAAACTGTTTCCTTATCCTCTTTTCTGATGTAGCATAAAAATTGTCCCGGTTTGAGTTATAACTGCCAGTAGATGACCAGTCACAAGTGAACCACTTCTCAGTTGCCAATCTTTGCTCATATTAAAAACAACTTACAAATACTTAGTTTTTGTATCTAATCTCTGATTATTAAAATGTTTATAAAGTTTATTTTTACCAAAGAGATGCAATTCATTATGAGAAAGTATTGCATAATAAATTTTGTTTTATAACTTTTTTTGTGCTTTCTCTGATCTTTTGTAGGATAGG